TAGTCAAGACATGGGAGGGATGGCATTCCAGACTGAACAGGGACAACGTGAACAAAGGCCTAGAGACAGGAAAACACAGGGTTTGTTTAAAAAACAGATTAGTGAGGTGAGGCTGAAGGATTGGGATGGGAGGGGATTGAGATGGGAGCTGGCAATGAAGCCAGTGAGCCTCAGGGGCAGGGAACAGAAATAAAAGTCATAGCTGCATGGAGAAAATGAGGAGGGAGGGCCAGCAACTTTAAACAGGATAGTTACAGCAATTATCTTAGAAGCGACACATTGAGCCTGGGCAGGGTGGCTCACGCCTGTAATCCCAGCACTTTGGGAGGCCAAGACGGGCGGATCATGAGGTCAGGAGTTCGAGACCAGCCCGGCCAACATGGCGAAACCCCGTCTCAACTAAAAATACAAAAATTAGCTGGGCATGGTGGCGGGCGCCTGTAGTCCCAGCTACTCGGAAGGCTGAGACAGGAGAATCGCTTGAACCCAGGAGGCAGGGGTTGCAGTGAGCTGAGATGGAGCCACTGCACTCCAGCCTGGACGACAGAGCAAGACTCCGTCTCGGGGGCGGGGGGGTGGGGGGAGTGACACTTTGAAGAGGTAAAGGAGTAGCCGTGTGACTATCAGAGGGAAGAGTTTCCAGGCAGACAGACCAGCAGTGCAAAGGTCCTGAGGCCACAGGGCTGCCACGCCGATGATGCATTAAAAAGGCCAATGTGACTGGAGCGTGGGAGAAGGGGGAGGGTGGTAGAAAGAGAGGTTAAAGAGCTAAAAAGGAGCCAGTTCCTGAAGGGCTTTGCAGGTCATGAGGGGCCTTTAACTTTCCCTTGGATGAAATGGAGTGCTAGTGTAGGATTTCCAGTAAAGGAACGACGTGCTCTGACTTAAATTTTAAAGGATCGCCTTGACTGCTGTGTAGAGAATCAGCTGCAGGGGGCCAAGGGTGGAAGCTGGGAGACCAGTAAAGAGACTATAATGGAAATCCCGGGGGGCGGGGGTGGATGGTGGCTGGAACCAGGGTGGTAGCTACGTGGTGGCTCGCCTCTGATTCCCCGTGTAAAAAATGGAGTTTAGGATCCCTGCCCTGTGTGCAGCCCACAGCCTCAAGCCCCCATGGGGATGGAATGCCGGAAACCTCTGGCCAGCGCACTAGCAGCCTGGAGAATACGGAAGATTGTGGCAGGATTGTGGGGCACATGGGCAGCTCCCTGCTCGTCCGGGCCCCTGGTGCCCACGAGAAAACCAAAACAGGTGCGTGCCCCGCGCCGCACGTCAGGAGGGCAAGACTCAGTGGAGGGAGGGGCTGTCCACTCGCTCTAGCTCCCCAGAGGCTGAACAGGGAGAACTGGGAAAAAGGACGCCTCCTCAGCGTCCTAGAACGAGTCCTCGGCACCTGGTATTGCATGCGCCCTAGTATGGGGCCGCTCCACTTGCGCAGGTGTTGGCAACATGCGGGGAGCGCCACGGCATGCCCCCAATGAGCCGACTCCCTCCCCCAACTCTGCCCCCTTTGTCTCGCTGGCCCCTACTCCTTCTGTCTGCCTGTCTGTCCCGTCCCAGGTTCAGCGCGCACGGCCCTGCCGGGGTCCCTCTGGCAGTTGCCGTAGCCGCGCGGCCCGACCCGGGGCTCCCAAGAGGAGAAAAAATCATGAATGAAATGGATGCGCTGCTCCCACTCCTCCGCCCTCCTTGTCCAAGCAACCTTGGCATGGGGGCGACGACTGCGGAGACTCCGCGCAGAGTTGCTCGGGAGAGGGAGGCACCTGAGATGAGGTCAGGGGTTAAGGGTCTGTGATCCGGCCCCCTTCGTGCCCCGGGAGCAGGCCGCTCTCCCGGTCCCCCGCCCCGCCAGCCCTGCGCAATTCCCGGCGAGCGGCGGAAGCCCGCCCGGGGGCGGGGCGGAGCCGGGGCTGGGGGGTGCCAAACCCACCCGGCGGCTGCGCCAGCGACTCTGCAGCTGAAGCGCATTTGGTGAGGCGGTCGGGCGAGGGAGCGCGCACGGAGCGCGGGACGGAGCGCCAGGCGGACGGACCGAAGGACGGAGGCACCGAAGGACGGACGCCCCCGCACACGCAGACGCACAGAGCTCGGCGCGGCCCCCGTCGCATACACACTGGCACAGACACAAGCAGGGACACACGCAGACACACGCACACTCGCGCGCGCATCCTCCCGCCAGCCTGCCCGCCTGCTCGCCGGCGCCCGGAGCCCGCTCTGGCCGGTAAGTGCGGCGCCTCCGTCTGCGCCTTTGTGAGCTGCCCTCTCTCCTTCATTTATATCACCAGCTTGCTTTTTGCTGAGAAAGCTTCCTGCCCTGGAAGATGGCACCCTTCCCCATCCAGACACCTTGGGAATGAATTATGAGGGAGCCAGGTGAGTGAGCGTTTACGCCGTCCCCCTGCAACAGCATATTCTTACCTTTTCCATCCTGCTGCAGGAGTGAGAGAGAGAACCACGCTGCTGATGACTCCGAGGGAGGGGCCCTGGACATGTGCTGCAGTGAGAGGCTACCGGGTGAGTCTTCTCAGCACCCAGCTCCTCCCAGAAGTCATCGGCCCGCATGGCCCATCTTCCACAGGTCTCCCCCAGCCGATAGTGATGGAGGCACTGGACGAGGCTGAAGGGCTCCAGGACTCACAGAGAGAGATGCCGCCACCCCCTCCTCCCTCGCCGCCCTCAGATCCAGCTCAGAAGCCACCACCTCGAGGCGCTGGGAGCCACTCCCTCACTGTCAGGAGCAGCCTGTGCCTGTTCGCTGCCTCACAGTTCCTGGTAAGGATGGCACAGGCCTCACAAGGGTCTGGTCGTCTCCTCTTTGCTGACGCTCCTGAAACAGCTGGAACCCACGGTAAGTAAGCTTTGGGGAGTCCTAGGGTAGCACCACCCTGACCTGTTTATCTGATGTTCCCCAGGCCTGGCTTGACTCTGGGACGTGGGGAGTCCCCAGTCTGCTGCTGGTCTTTCTGTCCGTGGGCCTGGTCCTCGTTACCACCCTGGTAAGGCGCCTCCTGACCCCAACCTCAAGGCTCCGAAATCTGTGATGCTGTACACCCCAACCAGGTGTGGCACCTCCTGAGGACACCCCCAGAGCCACCCACCCCACTGCCCCCTGAGGACAGGCGCCAGTCAGTGAGCCGCCAGCCCTCCTTCACCTACTCAGAGTGGATGGAGGAGAAGATCGAGGATGACTTCCTGGACCTCGACCCGGTGCCCGAGACTCCTGTGTTTGATTGTGTGATGGACATCAAGCCTGAGGCTGACCCCACCTCACTCACCGTCAAGTCCATGGGTCTGCAGGAGAGGTGGGAGGGGTGGAGGAGGGGTGGGCTCCACGGAGGCTCACACTCCCTTTCCTGGTCCTTCCAGGAGGGGTTCCAATGTCTCCCTGACCCTGGACATGTGCACTCCGGGCTGCAACGAGGAGGGCTTTGGCTATCTCATGTCCCCACGTGAGGAGTCCGCCCGCGAGTACCTGCTCAGCGCCTCCCGTGTCCTCCAAGCAGAAGAGCTTCATGAAAAGGCCCTGGACCCTTTCCTGCTGCAGGCGGAATTCTTTGTGAGTTCCCTTGAGCCGGTCGCCCCACTGTGAGCTGCTCACACCCCGTGTCCTCCTTCCACAGGAAATCCCCATGAACTTTGTGGATCCGAAAGAGTACGACATCCCTGGGCTGGTGCGGAAGAACCGGTACAAAACCATACTTCCCAGTGAGTACTCACTGTCCCAGAGGGATGGGGGCTTTCCAGCCTTACTTGTCTCCCACCACCCCAGACCCTCACAGCAGAGTGTGTCTGACCTCACCAGACCCTGACGACCCTCTGAGTTCCTACATCAATGCCAACTACATCCGGGTACGTATTCCCACCCTGACGGCCTCTTGCTCGACCCTGACAGCCTGGACTTGGCTGGCCGCAGGGCTATGGTGGGGAGGAGAAGGTGTACATCGCCACTCAGGGACCCATCGTCAGCACGGTCGCCGACTTCTGGCGCATGGTGTGGCAGGAGCACACGCCCATCATTGTCATGATCACCAACATCGAGGAGATGAACGAGGTAGGGACCCCCGTCCCCATTCTAAGTGTCTGATTGTATGGCAGCCTGATCTGGGCCCCTGCAGAAATGCACCGAGTATTGGCCGGAGGAGCAGGTGGCGTACGACGGTGTTGAGATCACTGTGCAGAAAGTCATTCACACGGAGGATTACCGGCTGCGACTCATCTCCCTCAAGGTGAGGCCTGGGGCAGGGCTGGGTGAAGCTGAATACCTGGGGTGGGCCTCTGTCTCCTCGACAGAGTGGGACTGAGGAGCGAGGCCTGAAGCATTACTGGTTCACATCCTGGCCCGACCAGAAGACCCCAGACCGGGCCCCCCCACTCCTGCACCTGGTGCGGGAGGTGGAGGAGGCAGCCCAGCAGGAGGGGCCCCACTGTGCCCCCATCATCGTCCACTGCAGGTGGGTCCTCCCAGCCAGCCACTGGAGCGGGGCCCCTCACCCCACCGGTCCCCTCGGCCCTCAGTGCAGGGATTGGGAGGACCGGCTGCTTCATTGCCACCAGCATCTGCTGCCAGCAGCTGCGGCAGGAGGGTGTGGTGGACATCCTGAAGACCACGTGCCAGCTCCGTCAGGACAGGTCAGCCCACGGGCGGGAGTGGGGACACACAACCCTGCCCCCACTGTGCATCTCTGCCGGGCAGGGGCGGCATGATCCAGACATGCGAGCAGTACCAGTTTGTGCACCACGTCATGAGCCTCTACGAAAAGCAGCTGTCCCACCAGTCCCCAGAATGACTGCGCTTCTCCTACAAGGTTCTCTGGGCACTGCCCAGCCTGAGTCTCGGCCCTCACCCAGGGCCCTGCCTCGGGTCCTGGGCCTGCTCCCCGCTTCCTCCCCTTCAGTCAGCTCCCTCTGTCCTCTGTCAGCCTGGCCTGACCCCTACCCTCCAGCATTGCTCTTCCTACTGTACATATTGGGGAGTGGGGGGCAGGGTCGGGAAGGGACATGCCAGGCCAGGCCTGGGGCCCCGGGGCCTGACCCACACCACGCAGACCCCGGGCTCCAGTTTTTAACGATGGTTCCATCAATACCTGATCCAGAATGTTTCCGTGCTACACTTTGTGTCCTGCTGCAATGTGTTCTGTCTGTCCATCCATCTCTGCCCTCTGTACCGGACACTGTGTCTCCTCAGCCAGGAAGGGGTAATGAGCTCCAGCCCCTAAGCAACCGGACTTGCCTGCCTCGGCCTCACCCGCACTTCTCCCAAAAGGCAGATGACGGGGAGTTAGGCATGGGGAGCTCCAGAAGGTCACCAGAGAGCTTTCAGCTGAGGGAGAGTTCTCTAGGTTGGAGTGGGCATCACAGCCAGGGTGGCCTCTGGGTGTCAGATGCTCTCAGGAGGGTGCCCAGCCTGTGAGGCACTGGCAAGGTAGGGGGCAGATGGGGCATGGAGAACCCAGAGGATCTAGGCCCTGTTGGGGAGGGGAGGGGAGCTCAAGGTTTGGGTGGGGACTCAGCCCAGATCTACGTGAGACATTTTTCTGTGTCACTGTGGGAAAGCCTTCCCAGAAGTCTCACTGCGTGTTGCTCTGCGTGTGTTCCCATGTCCATGCGTGTGTTGAGAGCCCATCAGGAGGGCATGCATGACTCTTTGGCAACATGTATTATCTTGGAGCCACGTGTTTTTATTGCTGACTTTAAATATTTATCCCACGGCAGACAGAGACATTTGGTGTCTTTTTATAATTCGCTCGTGGTCATTGAATAGAGCAATAAACGGAGCATTTTGAGCAAAACTAACCTCCTGGGTCTGTGTGATTTGCCTCTCCCCT